GACTTGCTGATGGGGTGTACATGGTGGGTGGAGGAGGGAAAAATGAAGAATGGCTATATCCAGCAGTGCAGCAGGTGTACGTCGTCCAGGAGTTAACTCCGGGCACGGGGACGAATGCTACAGGGGAGGCAGGGTGCTCCTGTCCAACTGTGGCCGACCCTGGGGCAGAAGATTGTTAACGCCGGGCACAGTGGCTCACGCCTGTGATACCAACACTTTAGGAGGCTAAGGAGCTCAAGACCACCATAGGAACATAGCAAGATCCCTGTTTCCACAAAAATATTGAACAATTAGCCGGGAGTAGTGGCGCGCGCCTGTAGTCTCAGCTCCTCGGGAGGCTGGGGTGGGAAGATCGCTTGAGCCCAGGAGTTCGAGGATGCAGTGAGCTATGATCGCACCACTGCACTCTAGCCTGGGCGACAGAGCGAGACCCTGTTTCTTAAAAAAAAAAAAAAAAGTTTAGAACACGAAAAATCAAGGCTTCCTCAACTGAAAACCACTTTCTCTTGTGCCGCCCCCTTGACTGGATCTCAGGCCAAACCCCAACCCGCCCCAACACTTTACCCCTAATTCCCGGCCCCACAGAGCCCCACGCGCGGCGGGCGAGCATCTACTTACGAAATGACTCCTGCGGCCTCTCCGAAATCCCAGGAGCATCCTTGCAGCGCGAGGAGAATGGACCGGGGCCTGGACTCATCAGCAGATCTATCCACAGCCAGGGACCACTCCCTAAAGCCCGCCGCAGGCCCAGCCCTCACGCTTTCTCTTCGCAATGGACTTTGCAGCAACCACGTCGGCCATTGGCTCAGCTCGGCCCTCGACCAATCAGAGCTAAGGTTACTTCCACACCGGTCGTTCTTGGCAACCAGTGGGTACCGTTCAAATCCCCGCCAGGGCGGAAACGTCCGCCCTTATCCGTTCTCTTATTGGTCAGGTTAGACGTCCATTTCTGACGCCACAGCCTATCCGGCGCTGCGGGAGGCGGAGGGCGGGCTGGATGAAGGACTGGGCGAGCACCGAGGGCGTGAACCCGGAAGGTGGCGCGGCCACCAGTAACATGATCTCTAGACTGGGACGGTGGGGTTCCTGCCGGCTGTATTCGGGCCTTGGACTGGACTGAGAAGCTACGGTGCGGATCCAGCTGGGGTATCAGGGGCTAGGGCTCAAGTGCCGCCTGGCTTTTCCCTCCTTAGGTGGAGACCATCCATGGAAAAGAACCCCCCTGATGATACGGGCCCCGTGCACGTGCCTTTGGGGCATATTGTGGCCAATGAGAAATGGCGCGGGTCACAGCTGGCGCAGGAGATGCAAGGTCGGTGGCCTGCCCTCTGCCAGCCCTTTCCTTATGGAACTCATTTTCTTCTCTGTATTTTAAGGGAAAATTAAGCTCATTTTCGAGGATGGCTTGACACCAGACTTTTATCTGTCGAACAGATGCTGCATTCTTTATGTCACCGAAGCTGATTTGGTGGCAGGAAATGGCTACAGAAAGAGGCTTGTTCGGGTTAGAAATGTAAGTATTAGGCTGGGTGCTGTGGCTCACGCCAAAATGACTTACTGTCTTTTTTCCTTTCAAGTCCAATAATCTTAAAGGAATTGTAGTCGTTGAAAAAACCCGGATGAGTGAACAATACTTCCCAGCCCTACAGAAGTTTACTGTGCTGGACCTTGGAATGGTGCTGCTTCCAGTGGCCAGCCAGATGGAAGCATCCTGCCTCGTCATCCAGTTGGTGAGTACCGATTCCTACACCTTCGTGGTAGTGCTCACGTGCTGTTGCTTTCATTGTGGTTCAGGTTCAAGAGCAAACCAAAGAGCCCAGTAAGAACCCTCTTCTCGGGAAGAAACGGGCCCTGCTGCTGTCTGAGCCTTCGCTCCTTCGAACCGTGCAGCAGATCCCAGGAGTTGGAAAAGTTAAAGCTCCCCTTCTCCTCCAGAAGTTTCCAAGCATCCAGCAACTGAGTAATGCTTCCATTGGGGAACTGGAGCAGGTGGTCGGACAAGCAGTGGCACAGCAGATCCATGCCTTCTTCACGCAGCCCAGGTGAGGGCTGGCCTCAGGGCCACGGCATCTTCTCCTGAGACCACAAACACCAGGATCTTGTTTTCAGCTTTAAAAACCAAGAGAATGGGCCGGGTGCACTGGCTCACGCCTCTAATCTCAGCACTTTGGGAGGCCGAAGACAGCGGATCATCTGAGGTCAGGAGTTCAAGACCAGCCTGGCCAACATGGAGAAACCCCTAAAAATAGGAACAATTAGCCAGGCATGGTGACAGGTGCCTGTAATCCCAGCTACTTGGGAGGCCGAGGCATGAGAATCACTTGAACCCGGGAGGCGGAGGTTGCAGTGAGCTGAGATCGTGCCACTGCACTCCAGCCTGGGCACCAGAGCGAGACTCCGTCTCAAAGAAAACAACAAAAAAAAAAAAAAAAGAAAAAGGATTTTCTCCAGCAGCAACCAGTGAAAGATGAGGCGAGGCTTGAATGGAGCCCGTGGGTCGTCCTGCCTTAGCGTCTGAGTTCAGCTTGTGAAGTTAGTGGGCCGCAGAGGGCACTGCCTTCATTCTGCTAAGACGAAAAGGGCTGGTGGGATCTTCGCAAGAGAGTCAGGGACTCACACTCAGCAAAAAGCATTAGGGCCGATTTTAATGTGCGACCTTGACCTGCATCTGTCATGGAAAGTGCCTTCTAAAAAGCTTCAGTGGTGGATGTGACCATCTGAAGGAAACAAATGTACAAGGAAGCACTGTGTATCCTAAGCCCTGGGTTCCCAGAGTTTCACCTGCTGTTCATCAGGTCTGGCCTTCATATACCCGTACTGCGAGGGCTGTTTCCAATGTAAATAAATAACTGCGCAACAGTTCCTTCCTCCTTTCCTTTGTTCCTCCCTCCCCCCGGCCTTTTTTTTTGGCAGATGTACAGTTTGTTTATAATCACTGCATATGTCTTCTGCACACAGAAAGTATGAAGTCTGAAGTTCCCACTTAAAGTTGAAAACTCAACGGCCGGGCATAGTGGCTCACACCTGTAATCCCAGCACTTTGGGAGGCCAAGGGGGGTGAATCACAAGGTCAGGAGATCCAGACCATCCTGGCCGACATGGTGAAGCCCTGTCTCTACTAAAAATACAAAAATTAGCTGGGTGTGGTGGCACACACCTGTAATCCCAACTACTCAGGAGACTGAGGCACGAGAATCGCTTGAACCCAGGAGGTGGAGGTTGCAATGGGCCGAGATTGCACCACTGCACTCCAGCCTGGATGACAGAGTGAGACTCCATCTCAAAAAAAAAAAAAAAAAATTTAAAGTTGAAAACTCAACATGCATGAGGCAGAACAGGCTGTGTTTGTATATGAAAGGCCCAACAATGGAAGGATACAAGAAAATGATGGCAGCAGCTGCATCTAGTGAGGGAAGCAGGGGCTGGGGATCAAAAGGTACAAATTGCCCATTCAAAAAATAGACACAGGCCAGGCACAGTGGCTCACACCTGTAGTCCCAGCACTTTGGGAGGCTGAGGTGGGAGGATTGCTTGAGTCCAGGATTTCGAGATCAGCCTGGGCAACATGGCAAGACCCCATCTCTACAAAAAAATCAAAAAAATTAGCCAGGCATGGTGGCTCATG